CACTTGAACCTGGGAGGCGGAGGTTGCAGTGAGCCGAGATTTCGCCACTGCACTACAGCCTGGGCAGAATAGAGAGACCCCATGTCAAAAAAAGAAAAAAAAAGTATCTGATTGTGTTTAGCATATCTGCAATATCCCCTTGACTTTGGCCTTTAGCCTCTTTATGAGTACCCTGATGGAGGAAGGCCCAGGAAGCGGTAGCCTTCCTGGTTTGTGACGCACGGTGTGCATTGCGTATTAGATTAACATCAGAATGGCCCTGAAGGCTGGAACATCTTATCTGTGTTTGAGAGTTATGGAAACTCTGATCCTCCATGAGAATAATTTTTCCAAGGTCTCAGATCTCTAAAGCAGTAGATCTTGGATCTGAACATTGCTATTTCTGACCTTAAAGCCCATGCATTTCCCACAACATATGAACCATGATAAGGTGTATTTTAAAGTTCATCTTTTCTGTTTTTTGTGAAAGTCTTTTAGAGATCTCAGCTCATCACAAAGTTTCCGGTTCAGTCTCGTGGGTTTCATGTACTCAGCCAGCATTTACTTGCCAGTCAAGGTCTAGGATGGCTACCTGTCCTCTGCAGGAGCCCCAAGCCTATTCATTAATTTCATTTACAATTTTATAGTCATAATTATTTCTTTGTATAATAGCATTCTGAGATTTTCCAAAATTTCCCACTGTTTTTGTTTTACAGTGGGCAGAATTCACTTTGCTCTAACTTGACTCCAAGATGACACAATTTCCCAGTTTTTTTTTTAACGGCTAGGGGATGGGGGTATGCGGAACAGAACACAGTGGTCTAGCTAACCGATTTCCGCTAGACGTCCAGCTATCTTTCAAAATATTTTGTTTCTGCACGGCAACTTCAGCCGCTAAAAAAGCATCCAGCTTACAACGGAACCTGGAGGGTTGGTAAAGGCCCCCTGCGCTGGCCCCGCCCCATGGGACCGGGCGGCGTGGGCGTGAGAGGCGGGGCGGGGCCGCGCTCTGCTTGCCAATGTCTTTATAGGTCACCCGGAAGGCACGCGGAACCTCGGCGCGGTGCTTCCAGCAGGGTCTCTCCGCCACTCCAGCCCCGCGCCCCTCGCCGCGGCCCTCGGGCGTCTGCGCCGCAGCTGCCGCCCCCGCCTCTTTGGAGTCTCTCGCGGCCTCAAAGCGCGGCCTGCGTCGCTTCCGGCAGTTCCCGACCGCGGGCGATGGCTGCCGCTGGGGGCGCCCGGCTGCTGCGCGCCGCTTCTGCTGTCCTCGGCGGCCCGGCCGGCCGGTGGCTGCACCACGCTGGGTCCCGCGCTGGATCCAGCGGCCTGCTGAGGAACCGGGGGCCGGGCGGGAGCGCGGAGGCGAGCCGGTCGCTGAGCGTGTCGGCGCGGGCCCGGAGCAGGTAGGGCGCCGTGCGGGCGCGATCGCCGGCGCTAAAAATACTAAAGGACTGTTTTTTTTTCCAGCTCAGAAGATAAAATAACAGTCCACTTTATAAACCGTGATGGTGAAACATTAACAACCAAAGGAAAAGTTGGTGATTCTCTGCTAGATGTTGTGGTTGAAAATAATCTAGATATTGATGGCTTTGGTGAGTATGAAACATTTCTTAAAATGCATAAGGGACTATGTTCAGTGTTTGTTGCTTTTGTCAGGTGCATGTGAGGGAACCCTGGCTTGTTCAACCTGTCACCTCATCTTTGAAGATCACATATATGAGAAGTTAGATGCAATCACTGATGAGGAGAATGACATGCTCGATCTGGCATATGGACTAACAGACAGGTAAGATTTTTGGACTGCTTCAATTGTAATAAACTAAACCATACCTTCCCCCTTTTCCATACAGATCACGGTTGGGCTGCCAAATCTGTTTGACAAAATCTATGGACAATATGACTGTTCGAGTGCCTGAAACAGTGGCTGATGCCAGACAATCCATTGATGTGGGCAAGACCTCCTGAACTAGAACAAATAGGAATATTTTCATGGAATTTTACCTATTTTTATAATTATTATTTCTTAAAGTGATTAAATGAGAACATGGATGAGTGGACTTCATATTATGACTAGCTTTACTATTTTAATTCACCTTGCATAACTACTGAATTTTGTCATTCTTGAAAGTATGCAATTTTTATTTTGGTTATATTACAAAAATGTCAATCAAATATTAAAAAATAGTTAATGTGATAGAAAAACCTTACATATTTTTTTCTTATGTTTGTTTAGCGACTTTAGCAAAATGTTTTCATATAATCTCATCTGTTTACCTAGAAGATAGGTTAAGGAAATATATTATTATTCCTGTTTGATGTGGGTGAAGGCAGAGATCTAACCTGGCTTGTTTAGGGCCATACCACTAATTAGAAAATCTGTGCTAGAACCTGTGTCTTATTCCTATAAGCTATGTGTTCAGACTGAAACTGGAGAAATTATGACTATTTTATTTATAGTAGTAGTTAAATCTGAATGTGTATGGACAAAAATATTTAATTGCTCAGTAAACTGCTTAACTTCAAAGATAGTTATTGACCTTATAAATAAATATTTCAAAATTTTGATTCGGAAGACTAAGTCTGGACGTAGACATTATAATGCTATCAAAGAAGTTTGATCTCTGTTTTGACTAAACTAGAGGAAAAATGATTGGATGTGTTTATTCTTTTCTAAGCAGAATGGTTTAACTTTGTACTCTTTGAAAAATAATGCTGATTTATAAATCTCTGCCTATAACAGAATGGAAACCTTATGAATGAATTGTGTTTCTCTGTCCTGAGCTGGAGAAGGGAATGAGCAGGCTGACACGTTGCACAGCCCCAGGTGGCGCCATTCTCTCACGCAAGGATGGGGCTGCAGGGTGAGCAGCGTGGGCTGCAGTGTGTCAGTCCCAGGAGTGAGGGAGTGGCAAGCACCACAGATTACCACGTATGTGTGGAAGACATTCGTACTCTTATCTTTACTATAAATAAATTCATAAAAGTTAACAAAGGGGTACACAGTATGGTCTTTGGAAATATAATAAAACATCAACTAACTTGGACTAATTGTGAGGAAGAGCAGAACAAATTAGTAGAAAGAGGTTATAAGACAATTGAGTTAGCTTCATGTGTATTATTGCAGCTTGATCATTTATATAAATATTTGTCTAGTACAATGCTTGACATACAGCATTGTGTTATGCCCATTGGGGACACAGAGGTGAACAAGACAAGGAATGCCATCAGGGAATTCACCTTTTATTAGGAAAATATAAAATATGTATGTATGTGCAGATAATTTGCTTGAACTAAACTGACTAGTTCTGCTAAATAAGATTTTAAACTAATTCATATGTAAAAAGTGATTAGGAAGAACTTGAAGTATCATTTGATGCTTAATAACTATTGAGTAGTTTTTTTTTTTTTTTTTTGGTGGGGGGAGCGGGGGACAGGGTCTTACTCTGTCACTCAGGCCAGAGTACAATAGTATGATCTCGGCTCACTGCAACTTCTGCCTCCCAGTTTCAAGGGATTCTCGTGCCTCAGCCTCCCAGGTAGCTGGTACTACAGGCACGGACCACCACGCCTGGCTAATTTTTGTATTTTTTCTAGGGACAGGGTTTTACCACGTTGCCCAGGCTGGTCTTGAACTTTTGAGCTCGAGTGATCCACCCACCTCAGCCTCCCAAAATGCTGGGATTACAGATGTGAGCCACCGTGCTTGGCCATAACTATTGAATGCTTTCTATGTGGAGAGTGCTTGTCTTAATTTTCTGTTGCTATAATAGAATAACACAGACTGGGTAATTTATAAAGAAAAGAGATTTATTTGGATCATGGTTCTGGAGGCTGGGAGGTCCAAGAGCATGGTACCAGCATCTGCTTGGCATCTGGTGACAGCTTTCTTGCTGCATCATTACATGGTGGAAGGGCAAGAGAATGCGAGTGAGAGCAAGAGGGCAAAATGATTATCCTTTTATCAGGAGCCCACTTCTGACATAACTAACCCACACCTGAGATAACGGCATTAATCCATTCATGAGGTCTCTGCTCTTAAAGGAGATCACCTCTTAAAGGACCCACCTTTCAATGCCATTACACTGGCAATTTAATTTCAAGATGAGTTTTGGAGGGGACATTCAAACCATAGCAGTGCTATAATTTTAAAGTACTTCAAAGCCAATTTATTCTCTTAATTAGCTTCATTATTCTTGTCTTTGTGTGTGGATTACCTAAACTCTCCTTCCAGAGCTACTTTAATGATTATATTCAACCAAAGCACTCTAAAATTTAGAGTATAAATTGTCTTATATTTCAAATTAGAAAAGTTCAAATGAAGTTTAATTGTGTTATTTTATAAAACCTTCTAAAATTATTAAATGGAGGATATAATCTATAATTGGTTTGTATAAAGGTGATTTTTCAGTTTGA